ATGTTGGCCAGGCTGGTCTCGAACTCCTGACCTCAAATGATCCGCCCGCCTAGGCCTCCCAAAGTCCTGGGATTACAGGCGTGAGCCACTGTGCCCAGCCACGTCTGCTCATAAAGTAATTATTTTTATGTGCACACCCTGCAATATTACTGTGCTACTCAAAAGCTAATTATGGGGCCAGGCTTGTTGGCTCACGCCTGTAATCCTAGCACTTTGGGAGGTCAAGGGGGGTGGATCACTTGAGGTTAGGAGTTCAAGGCCACCTGGCCAACATGGCGAAACCCCACCTCTGCTAAAAATACAAAAATTAGCTGGGCACAGTGGCGCACGCCTGTAATCCCAGCTACTCCAGAGGCTGAGGCAGGAGAATCGCTTGAACCCGGGAAGTGAATGTTGCAGTGAGCCAAAGTCGCGCCACTGCACTCCAGCCTGGGGGACAGAGCAAAACTCTGTCTCAAAAAAAAAAAGCGAATTATGGGACTTATAAGAAAATATTAATTTAGCATGCCCCAAGGACCAAAGTGCGCTGGGAATTCAGCCGTAGCTGTCTTTGAGTGTGGTCAGCCGCCTGGGCGCCACAGAGACCCACGAAGAAGTGGGGGGTCCTCCGTGAATGCGAGGTCCAGGCTGTTTTTATCTCTTGAGCCTCAGTTTCCTTTCCTGCACTTGGAGCAGTTAACCCTCAGTGCCTAGCAGCCGGTTATTAACATGTTCACAACACCTTCCACCCAGGGAAGGGGTGGGAAAGTCTGTTGGGCTTTTGAAAGAGAAAAACAACTTCCACAGTCCTTCCGGCCCCACATCCTCTGAACAGGGCTGGGCGCCTCCTCTGGGGCGTAACCAGCTTGGTCACGCCCCCGACAGACCCCGCCCCCAGCCCGCCGCCGAGGCCCCGCCCCCCGGGCCGCCGCGCCTCACGTCCAGCGGGGGCGCTAGAGGGCGGGGGACTGGGCGGGGCGGGCCCGGGAGGCCTGGAGGCGGGGCCGCGGGCCGGGGGCGGACTGGGGCGGGCGGAAGGAGAGCCAGGCCGGAAGGAGGCTGCCGGAGGGCGGGAGGCAGGAGCGGGCCAGGAGCTGCTGGGCTGGAGCGGCGGCGCCGCCATGTCCGACAGCGAGAAGCTCAACCTGGACTCGATCATCGGGCGCCTGCTGGAAGGTTGGTCGGGGCGGGGGAGGCCCGCGTCCGCCGCCACCCGTGTCGCCCACCCTCCTCCTGTCAGGGTCCAGGGTCCTGACACCCCATTGCGCCCCAGTGCAGGGCTCGCGGCCTGGCAAGAATGTACAGCTGACAGAGAACGAGATCCGCGGTCTGTGCCTGAAATCCCGGGAGATTTTTCTGAGCCAGCCCATTCTTCTGGAGCTGGAGGCACCCCTCAAGATCTGCGGTGAGCCCCCGGCCCAGGTCCCCTTGCCTTCCGCATCTAGCTTACCCGGTTCCCTGGGTCACAGGTGACATACACGGCCAGTACTACGACCTTCTGCGACTATTTGAGTATGGCGGTTTCCCTCCCGAGAGCAACTACCTCTTTCTGGGGGACTATGTGGACAGGGGCAAGCAGTCCTTGGAGACCATCTGCCTGCTGCTGGCCTATAAGATCAAGTACCCCGAGAACTTCTTCCTGCTCCGTGGGAACCACGAGTGTGCCAGCATCAACCGCATCTATGGTTTCTACGATGAGTGTGAGTGGTCTGAGCGTCTGGGGCTGCCCGGGCAGGCACCTCACAGCCACCTCCCCCTGGGCAGGCAAGAGACGCTACAACATCAAACTGTGGAAAACCTTCACTGACTGCTTCAACTGCCTGCCCATCGCGGCCATAGTGGACGAAAAGATCTTCTGCTGCCACGGAGGTGAGGGAGGGGATGGCTGGGGAGGAGGAGCATTTGAGGAAGTGACCTTCCCCCGGCCCCCCAGGCCTGTCCCCGGACCTGCAGTCTATGGAGCAGATTCGGCGGATCATGCGGCCCACAGATGTGCCTGACCAGGGCCTGCTGTGTGACCTGCTGTGGTCTGACCCTGACAAGGACGTGCAGGGCTGGGGCGAGAACGACCGTGGCGTCTCTTTTACCTTTGGAGCCGAGGTGGTGGCCAAGTTCCTCCACAAGCACGACTTGGACCTCATCTGCCGAGCACACCAGGTGGGCTGGTGGCTCCGGCCTGCGGCAGGGGAGCTCGGGACTGACTGCTCCCATCCTCGCCCAGGTGGTAGAAGACGGCTACGAGTTCTTTGCCAAGCGGCAGCTGGTGACACTTTTCTCAGCTCCCAACTACTGTGGCGAGTTTGACAATGCTGGCGCCATGATGAGTGTGGACGAGACCCTCATGTGCTCTTTCCAGGTGAGTGTGGGGAAGAAAGGAGCCGCTAGGCCCCCATGAGCCTGACCAACACTGTCTCTTTTAGATCCTCAAGCCCGCCGACAAGAACAAGGGGAAGTACGGGCAGTTCAGTGGCCTGAACCCTGGAGGCCGACCCATCACCCCACCCCGCAATTCCGCCAAAGCCAAGAAATAGCCCCCGCACACCACCCTGTGCCCCAGATGATGGATTGATTGTACAGAAATCATGCTGCCATGCTGGGGGGGGGTCACCCCGACCCCTCAGGCCCACCTGTCACGGGGAACATGGAGCCTTGGTGTATTTTTCTTTTCTTTTTTTAATGAATCAATAGCAGCGTCCAGTCCCCCAGGGCTGCTTCCTGCCTGCACCTGCGGTGACTGTGAGCAGGATCCTGGGGCCGAGGCTGCAGCTCAGGGCAACGGCAGGCCAGGTCGTGGGTCTCCAGCCGTGCTTGGCCTCAGGGCTGGCAGCCGGATCCTGGGGCAACCCATCTGGTCTCTTGAATAAAGGTCAAAGCTGGATTCTCGCCATGGCCTCCGTCTCACATCTAAGACACTG